GCCTGACGTGGTGGCAGGCACCTGTAGTCCCAGCTACTCGCGAGGCTGAGGCAGGAGAATGGCGTGAACCTGGGAGGCGGAGCTTGCAGTGAGCAGAGATTGCGCCACTGCACTCCAGCCTGGGTGACAGAGCGAGACTCCGTCTCAAAAAAAAAAAAAAAAAAAAAAAAAATATATATATATATATATATGAGACAGACAGACCGACCCCGGGCATCGTGACTCACGCCTGTAATCCCAGCACTCTGGGAGGTTGAGGCGGGCGGATCACTTGAGGTCAGGAGTTCGAGACCAGCCTGGTAACATGGCGAAACCCCGTCTCTACTAAAAATAACAAAAATGAGCCGGGTGTGATGGCGGGCGCCTGTAATCCCAGCTACTTGGGAGGCTGAGGCAGGAGAATCGCTTGAAGCCAGGAGACGGAGGTTGCAGTGCGCCGAAATTGCGCCGCTTCCAGCCTGGGCGACAAAGCGAGACTCCATCTCAAAAAATTTTTTGATTATATGTTGAAATAATACTATTTGGGATGTATGGGTTAAATAAAATATATATGATTGTTTCTATTTTGACTTTTAATGAGGCTACTGGAAATTTTTAAATTACGTATATGGTTCGAATTATATATCTATTGGACAGTGATGTTACAGATAGAAATACAGCATAGTCAGGAGAATCGCTTGAACCGGGAGGCGAAGGTTGCAGTGAGCCGAGATCGCGCCTCTACACTCCAGCCTGAGCAACAGAGCAAGACTCCGTCTCAAAAAAAAAAAAGAAAAAGAAAAAAATTCAGCCGAGTGCTGCAAGATACGTCATTCTAGTTGAAGGAATATCTAAGCCAACAAGCGGCTCCCATCATCCGGTTTCACGCCTCTCTAAGACGCAGCCAGGGCTGCGGGACTTGAAGCGCGGGAATCTCGGCCCTGGCACCGACTCCCCGGAAAAACTACAGGGCCCGGCATGCACTGCGCGCCTCTGGGAGCGGGAGCCGAAAGGAACCGGCGCTTTGTGACGTCACGTCCGCCTTACCGGCGGATTAAGCTCGCTTTCTTCTAGGCGCGTTTCCTGAAGGTGGGAGGGGAGCGTCCGCGAGGCGCTGGGGCGACGGGGCAGGTTTATCCGGGCTAACTTTGCCGAGTCTGTTTTTGAGGGAAGAGGTTGTGAGGATCGTATCTTCCGGGACGCGTTTCACGTGGGAAGGCGCTCCACGCCTGGAACTGTCAGCAGCCGGCGCCTGAAGAGCTCCTGGCGCGGGGCCTCTGGCCTGGCAGCCGCAGGACCCAATGGATCAGGCGCTCACGCTGTTCTCACTGCATGGCTTCAGTGCCTTGCCTGGCACCTCCTATCCTGTAACTGGCCGACTCGGGGTCCCACCCAGGCTTCTCCAGCGGCCGGGAAGGGGCTCTGCTTCCGGAAGTGTTTAGGAAGGGAGCCAGCGTAAACCAGAGTCCCTTCCTCCAAGCATCGCTGAAGCCTTTTCTCCCCTGGCAGCCGACTTCCTTTTCTTTGGAAAGGACGTCAGTTTTTTTAGCTTGTTGAAACTGTTCAGAGATGCGGTCTTGTGGGCAAATAAATGCCTGTTTAGCTGAGCTGTTATTTTCAGCTAAGAAGTTCTTCAAGTTTTCAAGATCTAGGAGGGGGTGTAGGCTCGAATTATAATGGACCCAGTGTAGCAAAACATTTATTCATTTAAACAATTGTGCATGCTCATTCAGACGCACTACCTGAGTGAGATGATGCCGTTCTGGGCTGCTTCATCTTAAAGAGAGTCACTGTTTCTTCTGGCAACTTCTACCTGCCTTGCCTATCGAGGTTTGTGAATTGCACCTCTGGTTTAATTTCAGCGTACTTCTGATGGTTGTGGTTTTTGATCAAGGTCTCAATACCAGCTCAGACCATGTGGACCGCGGATGAGATTGCTCAGCTATGCTATGAACACTATGGGATCAGGCTGCCCAAGAAGGGGAAGCCTGAGCCAAACCATGAGTGGACATTATTGGCAGCGGTGGTGAAGATACAATCTCCAGCTGACAAGGCCTGCGACACCCCTGATAAGCCGGTGCAAGGTGAGACTTTTTCTTCTTGGCATGCTCCTCACCAGAACTCACACGATTTGTTTTTTTCCCACAGTGACAAAGGAAGTTGTGTCAATGGGAACAGGAACAAAATGCATAGGACAGTCCAAAATGAGGAAGAACGGTAAGCACGGGTGGGAATCTAAACAAAGATTTATCACGCCCAGCTAATTTTTGTATTTTTTTAGAGACGGGGTTTCACCATGCTGGCCAAGCTAGTCTTGAACTCCTGACCTCAGGTGATCTGCCCACATTGGCCTCCCAAAGTGCTGGGATTAAAGGTGTGAGCCACCGCACCTGGTAAGCAATCTTGAATGACAGGAAGCTTTGGGTGTCTTCACCTGGTGTCCTATCTTTGCCGCAGGAGACATCCTCAATGATAGCCATGCTGAGGTCATAGCCAGAAGGAGTTTCCAAAGGTAAAGCCACATCTCCAGAGTATGGTTCAGCATGTTCATCCTAATAACATCTTGCAACCCTTAGGTACCTTCTCCACCAACTCCAGTTGGCAGCCACCCTGAAAGAGGATAGCATCTTTGTCCCAGGAACTCAAAAAGGAGTGTGGAAACTTAGACGAGACCTCATTTTTGTGTTTTTCTCCAGCCATACACCCTGTAAGTATATTCAAGCCTTTGGATTAATGTTAACCATTTGTTTAAGTGGGTTCATTCTCTGCAGGTGGGGATGCCTCCATCATTCCGATGCTTGAGTTTGAAGATCAGCCTTGCTGTCCTGTCTTCAGAAATTGGGCCCACAACTCATCAGTAGAAGCCAGTAGTAACCTGGAAGCTCCTGGAAATGAAAGAAAATGTGAAGACCCTGACAGTCCTGTAACCAAAAAGATGAGGCTTGAGCCTGGGACTGCAGCCAGGGAGGTCACCAACGGAGCAGCTCACCATCAGAGTTTTGGCAAGCAGAAAAGTGGCCCAATCTCACCAGGCATCCACAGCTGTGATCTCACTGTAGAGGGACTGGCTACTGTCACCAGAATAGCCCCTGGTAGTGCCAAAGTGATAGACGTTTATAGAACTGGAGCCAAGTGTGTACCTGGAGAAGCTGGAGACTCCGGAAAGCCGGGTGCTGCGTTTCACCAGGTGGGGCTGCTCCGAGTGAAGCCAGGCCGTGGAGACAGAACACGCTCCATGTCCTGTAGTGACAAGATGGCCCGATGGAACGTCCTCGGATGCCAAGGGGCACTGTTGATGCACTTGCTGGAAGAGCCCATCTACCTGTCAGCTGTGGTCATTGGGAAGTGCCCATACAGCCAGGAAGCCATGCAGAGAGCACTGATTGGAAGGTGAGAGGGTAGGGAGGGCTCAATTGGAACAGCCTAAACTGAATGCATTTTCCCTTGTATTTAGGTGTCAGAATGTGTCTGCTTTACCAAAAGGCTTCGGAGTTCAAGAATTAAAAATACTGCAGTCAGATTTACTATTTGAACAGAGCCGCAGTGCGGTGCAGGCAAAAAGGGCTGATAGCCCAGGTCGACTTGTTCCTTGTGGGGCAGGTAAGAGATCCAGGTTAGACCTGCCCTGGAGTAGTTTTAACCCTAGAATCTTATCTTTTCATAGCCATCAGCTGGAGTGCAGTTCCTGAGCAGCCTTTGGATGTTACTGCCAATGGCTTTCCACAGGGAACAACAAAGAAAACAATTGGAAGCCTTCAGGCAAGGTACAGCATATTGGGGCAGGAGGAGATGGTGGATAAATCATCTTTGCCTTCTTTTTCCAAACAGATCCCAAATCAGCAAAGTGGAACTCTTCAGATCATTCCAGAAGCTGCTAAGCAGAATTGCAAGGGACAAGTGGCCACACTCCCTCAGGTGATGCTGTTGACCTATGTTTTCTCATATTTAACCTGTGTATTTGGTGGCCTGTGTGCATTAGGGTGCAGAAGCTGGATACCTACCAGGAGTACAAGGAGGCTGCGTCCTCTTACCAGGAAGCCTGGAGCACACTCCGGAAGCAGGTGTTTGGATCCTGGATCAGAAACCCACCGGATTATCACCAGTTCAAGTGAGAAGGAAATGTTTGCTCTGGTAGCAGGACCCTTCATCCTGAACTGCCTTCCTCCACGCAGGACAAGTCTTAGCTTTTTTGGTAGTTAAATCAGGGAACATTCTTTCTGAGCTTTGCATCTCTGTTGTGTAATACAGATGGAATCTGGAACTTAGAGCAAGCTATACTTGATTGAAGTAGCTCTCTGCTAAAATGGCATCTCACTAATGACCTCACTATCTGACTTCCATTGTGTTTTATTGCTTCTCTAAAATATGAAATCAGAGTTTGGAACATGATGCTTTGAAAGTACTCTGCAGCAGCTCTGTTTTATGGGTTCCTACATTGATTCAGCAAATATTTATTGAGCTGAAATGATGTTTGACGCTCTGCAAGTTTTACAGCTTTGCCTAGCATAGCGAATATATATTTTGTATTCCCAGCCTTTCTTTCTTCAGGGAGCCATTCTTTTCCCATTCTTCAGTGATCCTGCTCTGTGCCTCAGACTTGGCTGAAGCTAACCTTACTCCCTGGCTCTAGGAATAGCCTGTGAGCCAGCCCTGGACTGCCCTGGACTTGTTCTCAGAGGTATCAGGAAAGGCTTTCTGTTTTGATCTGGAGCTGTAAGGGTCACATAATCATGGGACTGCCGGTGGCCATCTTTTCCTACTACCTAGAGAAAGCCAGCAAAGAATGAAGGCAACAAAGGAAACAGCCAAGAGAATCAAAGATCTAGTAACACTGTTTAGATGTCTCAATTATGTGAGACAGATTCCTGTTGTTATTTTGATTAAGCCTGTTTGTGTTGGTTTTCTGACTTACAATTGAAAGAGTTCTGTCCAAAAAGCCAAAAGGTGGCCAGGCTTGGTGGCTCAGGCCTGTAATCCCAGCACTTTGGGAAGCCCAGGCAGGCAGATCACTTGAGGTCAGGAGTTCAAGACCAGCCTGGCCAACCTGGTGAAACCCTGTCTCTACTAAAAATGCAAAAACTAGCCGGGCATGGTGGCGCACACCTGTAATCCTAGCTACTCGGGAGGCTGAGGCAGGAGAATTGCTTGAACCCAGGAGGCGGAGGTAGTGGTGAGCAAAGATCGTACCGCTGCACTCCAGCCTGGGTGATAGAGCAAGACCCTATCTCAAAAAAAAAAAAAAAAAAAAAAAAAGAAGCCAAAAGGCCCTGCAGCAAATCAGCAATAGACCCAGCAGCCAATCCTGTTTTAACATCGAATGTTTAACACTCAACTTCAGACCTTGAATGATTGACTGAAAATGGAAGCTCCCATGTTGGGGTTACTCAAGGTCCTTATTGGTTCTTCAGCATTTTGTGGCTATAAATATTTTTAAATAACAGTTGTATTGAGATATAATTCACAGACCATAAAATTCACCCAACTAAAGTATACATTTTAAAAGTTTTTAGGCCGGGCACGGTGGCTTACGCCTGTAATTCCAACACTTTGGGAGGCTGAGGCAGGCAGATCACCTGAGGTCAGGAGTTCGAGACCAGTCTGGCCAACATGATGAAACCCCGTCTCTGCTAAAAATACAAAAATTAGCCGGGCATGGTGGTGCACGCCTGTAGTCCCAGCTACTTGGGAGGCTGAGGCAGGAGAATCACTTGAACCTGGGAGGCGGAGGTTGCAGTGAGTCAAGATCATGCCATTGCACTCCAGCCTGGGTGACAGAGTGAGATCCTGTCTCAAAAAAAAAAAAAAAAAATTTTTTTAGTATATCCACAGAGTTGTGCAACCATCAATTTTAGAACATTTTCATCACAAATTTTGTGCCTGTAATAGTTTCCTAGAGCTGTTTCTTAACGAAGTACCACAAGCTGGGTGGCTTAAGACAACAGAAATGTATTCCTGGCCGGGTGCAGTGGCTCACGCCTGTAATCCCAACACTTTAGGAGGCCGAGGTGGGCAGATCACGACGTCAGGAGATCAAGACCATCCTGGCCAACATGGTGAAGCCCCTTTCTACTAAAAATACAAAAATTAGCCAGGTGTATTGGCGCACGCCTATAGTCCCAACTACTCAGGAGGCTGAGGCAGAAGAATCTCTCAAACCCAGGAGGTGGAGGTTGCAGTGAGCCAGGATCGTGCCACTGCACTCTAGCCTGGGTGACAGAGCAAGACTCCATCTCAAAAAATAAGAAGAAAAGACTGTATCCCCTTTCAGTTCTGGAGGCTAGAAGTCCAAACAGGTTGTTGGTGGGGCTTCTGCTTCCTCTAAAAGCTTTAGGGCAGGGGCCCCCAGCCCCAGAGCCACAGACCATTACTTGTCTGTGGCCTGTCAGGAACAAGGTCACACAGCAGGAGATAAGTAACAGGTGAGCACTTGAAGTTTCATCTGTATTTATGGCTGCCCCCCATCGCTCACATTTCTGCCGTAGCTCCTCCTCCTGTCATACCAGCAGTGGCATTAGATTCTCATAGGAGCGTGAATCCTATTGTGAACTGTGCATGCAAGGGATCTAGGTTGCACACTCCTTATGAGAATATAATGCCTGATGATCTGTCAGTGTCTTCCATAACCCCCATATGGGACTGTCTAGTTGCAGGAAAACAAGCTCAGGGCTCCTACTGATTCTACCTTATGGTGAGTTGTATAATTATTTCATCATGTATTACGATGTAATAATAATAGAAATACAGTGCACAGTAAATGTAATTCACTTCAGTCATCCCGAAACTATCCCCCTATCCCCACCCCGGATCTGTGGAAAAATTATCTTCCATGAAACCAGTCCCTGGTGCCAAAAAGGTTGGGGACTGCTGCTCTAAGGAAGACTTTTTCGTGCCTTGGGGACTGCTGCTCTGAAGAAGACTCTTTCATGCTTCCTCCTTAGCTTCTGATGGCTCCTGGCAGTCCTTGGCTTGTGGCTGCATCACTTCAGTTTCTCCCTCCGTCTTCACATGGCCTTCTGTGTCTGTGTCTCGCATGGCCTTCTTCCCTGTGTCTGTGTCTTTCCATGGCCTACTTATAAGGACCCCAGTAATTGGATTTAGGGCCTGCCCTAATCCAGTCTGATTTCATCTTAACTAACTAGATCTGCAAAGACTCTATTTCCAACTAAAGTCACATTCTGAGGTTTCAGGTAGACATGAAGTTTTGGGGGACACCACTCAACCCATTGCAGAACCCATTAGCAGTCACTTCCCGTTCCTCAACGCCCCCTACCCCAGGGCAATCAGTAATCTACTTTCTGTCTGTTTGGATTTGTCTATTCTGAACATTTCATATAAATGGAATCATAGAATATGTGGTCTTTTGTGACTGGCTTCTTTCACTTAACATGTTTTCAAGATTTATGTTGTAGCATGAATCAGTACTTTATTACTATTTATGGAATAAAAATCAGTTGTATGGATATAAATGTTTTGTTTATCCAGTCATAAGTTG